ACACTGGGGAGAAACCTTTCGAGTGTCCGGAATGTGGAAAAGCTTTCACCCACCAGTCAAACCTCATTGTACACCAGAGAGCACATATGGAGAAGAAGCCCTATGAGTGCAGTGAATGTGGAAAGACATTTGCCCAAAAGTTTGAACTCACCACACACCAGAGAATTCATACAGGAGAGCGACCCTATGAGTGTAACGAATGTGCAAAAACCTTCTTTAAGAAGTCAAACCTTATCATACATCAGAAGATTCACACGGGGGAGAAACGCTATGAGTGCAGTGAATGTGGAAAATCCTTTATCCAGAACTCACAGCTCATCATACACATGAGAACTCATACAGGAGAGAAACCCTATGAATGTACTGAGTGCGGCAAAACTTTCAGCCAGAGGTCAACTCTTAGATTACACTTGCGAATCCACACAGGAGAGAAACCATATGAGTGTTCCGAATGTGGGAAGGCCTTTAGCAGGAAGTCCCGACTCAGTGTCCATCAGAGAGTTCACATCGGGGAGAAACCCTGAAACTCCAGCCAGGTCTTACTGTGGAAAACTCCTGCCAGAACTCTTCAAGCGGGTGAAAAACCTCATGACAGTATTGAGGGAACATGGGAATTCATACTGAGATGCAATCTCTCAACTCAAAAATGTATTAAAAATAGGATCCCATGAGAACATTATACTGGAAGTTACATGTGATACCCAGCTAAAGAATACATATCAGAATATATCCAGTTGTAAATAGCCATACCCAGTTGTACTACAATGAGCTTTTTAAAATCTTGAATGAATTGAGTATTCTAGACAGCAGCATAAGAAATATACAAACAGTATCCTATGAATTTAGTGGTTTTATGTGGATATGCCACAAAACACAAGTGGTATGCTTTAGATCTGCACATGTGAATTTAGCATAATCACTGGGAATTTGAAATTCTTGTCCTCTGTGATAATTAGGACATAACAAGATTTTCCATACTAAACATCACATGTGTTTTTCAGTATCTCTGCAATCCAGTATGCATTCCAAATGAAATGTGTAACATTTAAAGTAGCATGGAACCTACGTCTTTCCCTACTGCTTGCTGGCATATATCAGTTGGTATGAACATTGTTCTTGAGCTGCCTCTTAGGAAACAGAAGACAGTGTTGAAGTTTTCCCTGCTTCTGGTTTGCTGAAGATTTTCTAGAAGCACTATTTACACAAATATGCAAATGTGAAATAACCGATCTATAACGTGAAGGAGGCAGACATGAGCTGTACTACTCAGTATGCACCACAGAATAAGAGTTTGCCGTGTAAAGACAATATCCCCATTCGTCATGCTCTTATTTTCCCGTGGGATATTTGCATACAAATGCATGTCTGTTACCAAAATATTGTGTAACACAGACAGAAACCACCTGTTTTTGTCTTTCCTTGTTTCCCTTAATATTTCATGAATTGTCTAGCAAAAATGGTAGGATGCTTCTGTAGTTCACAAATGTTACATTTCAGAGACTTTAGAGGAAAAATTATTTTAAATAACTGTCAACTGTTTCATTGCTTTTTAAATTTTTCACGTGCATAACCCCCTTTAGAAGTAAATTTTTACACTATTTTGTTGTTTAAAGGAGGCATTTCTACTTCCTTGAGTTTTGCTGTTGCCAACCTAAAACATTTCCCTTTGGAACATGAGTTATAAGTTATTACTTTTCCTTTACATGTTTACACTTTTATAAAAATCAGATTTTTCAGTGGTCTCTCCAGATATTAACAAGAATTGTTGTGTAACTCAAAGATTTGCTTTTATAGACTTGATTTCAAATTCTTAAGTTCAGCCTTTCCCTATCAATCACAAATCATGTATTGGAAATTATAAATGGCAACCAAAAACTGGCTTTTAAAAAATATTTTTGGATATCATTGATGTGCTGTCACACTATATATTGAGTGACTTTCTGAACAAATTTATCCAGAACATCCATAGCCCAATAAGCTTTTGTCTAAGTTGTCATCTTACTTACTCACAAAGGAGGGGAAAACGTTATTTTCATAGCTGCTTTTAGAAATGTAAATTGTAACAGCCTCCTTGGACAACATTGTGAGTCTGTTTTAACATTAATATACTCTTACAACCTAGGAATCTCCTGGGAATCTATCCCTAAGGAATAAAAAGCGCCAGCACTTAAGATTATATGTTTACTAATGTATATTGTATTTTTTGGTAAGGACCAAAAAAACAAACAAAAAAAAGACCATCAGTAAGGGAATGGATGAATAAATTGTGGTAAAAACATACCATGGCTGAATGGTATTTCCTTGAAAAGAATGTGTGGGAACAAACTCCAAACTTCTCTAGGTCAAATGAGGAAAGCAAGAGGGGAGAGAGAGAGTGTATGTGTGTGTGTAGCAGTTTTTATAAAATAAAGATAAACCCTTATATATGTGTGTCTTTGTATATGATTTTATGGGCC